GAAGACTGAAAAGTTTGTCTTATAGATTGGAACTTAAAGTGAAAATAATCTGCTACATTGTGGATTTTATTTTTATTATTATTATTTTTTGAGACGGAGTCTCGCTCTGTTGCCAGGCTGGAGTGCAGTGGCACGATCTCAGCTCACTGCAACCTCCACCTCCTGGGTTCAAGCGATTCTCCTGCCTCAGCCTCCCGAATAGCTGGGACTACAGGCGCGCATCACCACGCCCCGCTAATTTTTGTATTTTTAGTAGAGGCGGGGTTTCACCATGTTGGCCAGAATGGTCTCGATCTCTTGACCTCGCTATCTGCCCGCCTCGGCCTCCCAAAGTGCTGGAATTACAGGCTTGAGCCACAGCGCCTGGCCCATTGTGTGATTTGCTTCAGGTACAGTAAGCAATGCTAGGTTCCTGGTGTTGGAACAGAATCAGCATAAGACTTTGGGCTTCTCTAAGACCTTCTTTCCGTTCAGTGAGGAATTTGTATTAGGTGCTGCACTCACAGTGCCCTGCTGTTCAGAAACGTGATGGTGACAGTACTTTTTTTTTTTTTTTTTTTTTTTGGGAGACGGAGTTTCGTTCTTGTTGCCCAGGCAGGAGTGTAGTGGTGCGATCTCCGCTCACTGCAGCCTCCGCCTCCCGGGTTCAAGCGATTCCCCTGCCTCAGCCTTCCGAGTAGCTGGGATTACATGCGCCCGCCACCACGCCCAGCTAATTTTTTGTCTTTTTAGTAGAGACGGGGGTTTCACCCTGTTGGCCAGGCTGGTCTTGAACTCCTGACCTCAGGTGATACCCCCGCTTCGGCCTCCCAAAATGCGACAGTCCTATTAATTGGATTTAATCTCTTCGAATCTCCCTCTCTTGTAGGACATTTTTCTCCAAGACCAGCCCTCGATACCCTCAGCCGTCGCAAGGCAACCTCCAGCCGCCAGGGGCCGCAGTCGCGCTCCTCGCGGCCGGAAGAGAGTGCGGCCCAGCGCAGCCTCGGCGTTTCCGCCATGCGCCTGCAGTGCTCCGCGCGCTCTTGACGTCCGGAGCCCCTGGAGTAGGCGCTTCCGGCCATTCATACTGCAGTCGGTCAGTGTTCGGTTGAAGGATTCTGTGTGCTGTCGGACCCAGAGGGTGACGGCGCCGCTAGGATGAAGCTCGTGAGGTGAGGGAGTGACCAAGCAGCTCTGGGGGCTGACAGGTAAAAATGGTTTTATTCCTATTTATAGATTTTTGATGAAATTGAGTCATGAAACTGTAACCATTGAATTGAAGAACGGAACACAGGTCCATGGAACAATCACAGGTACGGAGGTTGGACTGCTTTTATAACATTTTACTAATAACTGCACAATTATTTTCCTCTTTAGGTGTGGATGTCAGCATGAATACACATCTTAAAGCTGTGAAAATGACCCTGAAGAACAGAGAACCTGTACAGCTGGAAACGCTGAGTATTCGAGGAAATAACATTCGGTATTTTATTCTACCAGACAGTTTACCTCTGGATACACTACTTGTGGATGTTGAACCTAAGGTGAAATCTAAGAAAAGGGAAGCTGGTAAGTTTGAAGGATTATAAACATTTTTGTGAATTGAACTTGGTTTGTTTTTCTTTTCCTTCAGTTGCAGGAAGAGGCAGAGGAAGAGGAAGAGGAAGAGGACGTGGCCGTGGCAGAGGAAGAGGGGGTCCTAGGCGATAATGTCTCTCAAGATTTCAAAGTCATATGAGATTTGGGATATTTTTTGTACAGGTTGTGTTTGTTTATGTCAGTTTTTAATAAACATAAATGTGGGACAGAGCTGTCTATTTAGTATATCAAAGTTTTAGTAGTTTCCTCCACATTCACGAAATTACCACAGTGAGAGCTAAGCATTTCTACTGGGCAGTTTCATTTTTAGTTGATCAGGTTTTAAGTTTTTGAACTAAAATTTTTCTTTTTCTTTTTATGATGAATAAGGTTAAAATAAAAGCCTTAGACAAATTAAATTTGGCAGAGTTTAATTGAGCAAAGGACAATTCACAAATCAGGTAGCCCCTGAACCATAATAGGCTCAGAGGCTTCAGCCCAGCTGCATAGTTGAAGATTTATGGACAGAAGGAAAGTGATGTATGGAAAATGGAAGTGAGATACAGCAACAGCCGGATTAGTTACAGTTCAGCGTTTGCCTTATTTGAATATGGTTTGAACAGTTCGCTGTCTTTGGTTGGCTGAAACTTAGTGATTGCCACAAGAGTAGGGTACCGTCTGTTTACACGTCCAGTTAGGCTACAGTTCTATGTACTGAGAAACCTTTAAGCTGAACTTGAGATATGTAAAGAGACTTTAGGCTAAACTTAACAATATATATAGGATATATACCCTTCTACTTCACATGCACTGAATATGCATTTTATTGCTTTACTCTTCATTCTGTGGCACCTACCCACAGGGGAAGTAAGAAGTTTGTTTTGGTATTTCGGAAACTAAAGTCCTTATGGGATGGGGTCTAGAATTGATTCTCCTTTCCTGAGTTTTACTCCACGGAGTCTTAGGTACCTGGTAAAAAGTTGTCTTCTAAATTAAGGGTCATTGCTTTGTTGTCTAGCTGCTAATGTCTTACTTTTGTTTCTTTTGCTTTTTAATCAGTTCTTAATAGGATATAGTTTTATGTTTTCCAAGTTATAACTTGGAGTTAATGGTCACTAGATTATCAGTTATGAGCAGTGTTAAAATCTCCTATTAATGTGTAATGTACCTGTCAGTGCCTCCTTTATTAAGGGGTTCTTTGAGAATAAAAGAGAAAAGACCTACTTTATTTGACAGCAAAACTGTTCTAATTGTTAATAAGGACTTTTAAAAATTGTTTTTGATTTGCTAAGCTCAGAAAAAATGTCTCTCAGTGCATCAGTTCTTTGTAAAGCTTACTACGAAGTATTTATATGCTAAGGAAAACAACTGAGGATGTGGGTGGCTTAAATCTGTATTTTCATCATGTATGTGAGTTTTTTTTTTTTTAAGTAAAGAAATTTTCTGCAAAGATCGTTACCTTAAAAAAGTTTAGCCTGGGTGTGGTGGCTCACGCCTGTAATCCCAGCACTTTGGGAGGCCGAGGCAGGTGGATCACGAGGTCAGGAGTTGAAGACCAGCTTGGCCAAGAGGGTGAAACCCCATTTCTACTAAAAATACAAAAGTTAGCCAGGTGCAGTGACAGGCGCCTGTAATCCCAGCTACTCATGAGGCCGAGGCAGGAGAATTGCTTGAACCCAGGAGGCGGAGGTTGCAGTGAGCCGAGATTGTGCCACTGCACTCCAGCCTGGGCGATGGAGTGAGACTACGTCTCAAAAAAAAATCGAGAGAGAGATATATATATGTATTTATATATATATGTATTTATACTAATATATAAATATATACTAATAGATATATTAGTATACATGTAGAATGTACCTGTCATATATATTAGATATATAAATGTATATATTGGTATAAATAAATACTAGATATATATTTTTTTAAGTATCTTACCTCATCAAGTAAATTCAAATGCTTTTTGATTTTTCCACAGTTGATAATTTTTTTTTGTAAGTCATTGAAGTTATATAGTAATTAGCGTTTTTTCCCCCACAAATTATTGGCAGTGGTCACCCAGTTGTATTACAGGTTCTATGATCCAAAAAGGGATGTATGAAATTCATGATGATTAAGACAATTTTTTCTTTCTTTCTTTTGAGACAGAGTCTTGCTGTGTCACCCAGGCTGGAGTGCAGTGGTGCGATCTTGGCTCACTGCAACCTCTGCGTCCCGGGTTCAAGAGATTATTGTGCCTCAGCCTCCAGAGTAGCTGGGATTATAAGCGTGCGCCACCACACCCAGCTAATTTTTTTGTATTTTTAGTAGAGACGGGGTTTCACCATGTTGGCCAGACTTAAGACAATTCTTTAATAGTAAATATATTAAAGGTGAGTTGGCTTGACAAGATACAACCAATATGTAATTTTTCTCCACACGTTTTTTTTTTTTTTTTTTTTTTTTTTCTGGAGACAGTCTTGCTCTGTTGCCCAGGCTGGAGTACAGTGGCGCGATCTTGGCTCACTGCAAGCTCTGCCTCCCGGGTTCAGGCCATTCTCCTGCCTCAGCCTCCCGAGTAGCTGGGACTACAGGTGCCTGCCACCACACCCAGCTAATTTTTTGTCTTTTTAGTAGAGACGGGGTTTCACTGTGTTAGGATGGTCTCGTTCTCCTGACCTCATGATCTGCACGAGGCCTCCCAATGTGCTGGGATTACAGGCGTGAGCCACCGTGCGTCCCCGGCCTATACCTTTCATTAATTAATAAGCTGGGGGAATAAATAACTGGATTTCATTCTTTTCCATCTTCTGACCTGTTGGTGCTCCTATTGCTTGTATCCAAGTAGAAGGCAAAAGGCAAGAGACCCCTGTAATGCAGCAAGTGGAGAGATTTGTTGAAGGGGTCAAACAAAACCCTGCAAGAGTAGGAAATAAACAGTTGGCTCCTGTCCTCGTGGAGCTTATAGACAGAAGCAGATAACAAATAAAAATTGGAGCTTAGTGCCGTGGTGCACACTTGTAGTCCCTGCTACTGGGGAGGCTAAGGCAAGAGGATCGCTATAGCCTGGGAATTTGAAGCTGTAGCGTGCTATGATTGCAAGCAGCCTGGGTAACCTAGTGAGACCTGGCTCTTAAATTTAAAATTTAAATGAAAATGGCCACTTAGCATAAGAGATCTAAAATTACGTTTTGTCCTGGCATGGTGGCTCATGCCTGTGACCTCAGCACTTTGGGAGGCCGAGATGGGCGAATCACTTGAGGTCAGGAGTTCGAGACCAGCCTGGGTAACATGGTGAAACCCTGTCTACTGAAAATACAAAAATTAGCTTGGTGTGGTGGCGGGTGCCTGTAATCTCAGTTACTCAGGAGGCTTAGGCAGGAGAATCACTTGAACCCTGGAGGCAGAGGTTGCAGTGAGCTGAGATCACACCACTGCACTTCAGCCTGAGTGACAGAGCGAGACTGTTTCAAAAAAAAAAAAAAAATTTGTTTTGAGAGTTTTTGTGTCTAGGATGTTTGCAGTGTGAAGCCAGTCTAGTAACAGTTTAAATGTAATAATAAATCACAGTGGGTACTAGATTGAGTTTATTCCACTAGAGGTCATTATTTCATTTCCATGTGAAAGGGCTAAAATTGGGTGAAGAAAAAGCTATTTGAACTGATTACCATCATTTGCTATAAAGGAAGCATTATAGTATGAATAGAAAACAGACTAGAGTTTAACATGCTTCTCTTGACCCCTCTTCACCACCCCCTAAAAGGCAGATGGGATCTTAGGACTGCAGCATTTTGTACACATCTGATATTTAATGAGATGTTACATATGAACTTTAGTTTTTTTTCTTTTCTTTTCTTTTCTTTTCTTTTCTTTTTTTTTTTTTGAGACAGAGTCTAGCTCTGTCACCCAGGCTGGAGTGCAGTGGTGCAATCTCGGCTCACTGCAAACTCTGCCTCCCGGGTTCACGCCATTCTCCTGCCTCAGCCTCCTGAGTAGCTGAGACTACAGGTGCCCACCACTATGCCCGGCTAATGTTTTGTACTTTTAGTAGAGACGGGGTTTCACTGTGTTAGCCAGGATGGTCTGAATCTCCTGACCTCGTGATTCGCCCGCCTCGGCCTCCCAAAGTGCTGGGATTACAGGCGTGAGCCACCGCGTCCGGCCGAACATTAGTTTTTAAAGAAATGTATTATGAATATAGATAGAAAACCCAAAGTGAAGGAATAGAAAATGAAATATCAGTTTCTTTTAATCTATCATAATTATGTGAGCATAACTTAGTATTTTGAAATAGATTAATGTAGTCAGCAAACAATTCATGTATTACCTATAATAGATATCATACATATAACATTTAATAACATACAGTTCTTGTTCCTGAAGACTTAACCTAGAAAATAACTCCATAACAAGAAGAATCTCTGTCATAATAAACCAACAGCAGACATTTTCTAAAGGCATTAAAAGTATATCTGATACTGGCCTTTATTAATGTGAAATTCTTGTGGATCTGTGAAATAAAGAGGAGTACTTTCTTTTCGTTTTTTTTTCTTTTCTTTTTTTTTGA